TTTGTCTGAGATTTAGTGACCTTAAGGAAGAGTGAGGTATAAAGGACAGGTAAGTGGGACCAGAACATGAAGGCTTTACCTCCGTCTTTGAAAGAGGGCCTTTGGGCCGGGTGCAGTGGCTCACATATGTAATCCCAGCACTTTGGGAGGCTGAGGCAGGCAGATCACGAGGTCAGGAGATCGAGACCATGGTGAAACCCTGTCTCTACTAAAAATACAAAAAAATTAGCCGGGCATGGTGGTGGGTGCCTGTAGTCCCAGTTATTTGGGAGGCTGAGGCAGGAGAATGGTGTGAACCTGGGAGGCGGAGCTTGCAGTAAGCCGAGCTTGTGCCACTGCACTCCAGCCTGGGCGACAAAGCGTGACTCCGTCTCAAAAAAAAAAAAAAGAAAGAGAGCCTTTGAAGAGGTTTAACCTAGGAATGTTAATATCATTTAAAATGATGTGTTTTATGTCAATATATATTGATTTGGAAAGATGTTTATAAGGTAAAAACATAACAAAACAATACGTACAGTATAATCCCATTTTAAATTGTAAAGCGTATATATACACACACACATACACACACACAGAAGAGGTAAGACCTGTAAGTTTATATTTCTCATAACATTGGTTATCTCTGGGTGTTGAGAGTTGAGGGTTTTTTTCTGTTTGTTTATATTTATATATTTCCTGACTTTTCTACAGTTCACACTTACTACTGTTGTAGTTATAAATTATTCACTTGTTTTAAATAAGCACATATATGATGGCTGAGTGAGAATGATCTAGAACTATGCCAGGGATTAGATAAAAACACAGAGTAAAAGTTGGCCATATAGTAACATTTTTGATGTCCAAATTGGAGAGGAATCCCTCAAATGTTCAAAAATATAGGAATGGGTCGGGTGTGGTGGCTCATGCCTGTAATCCCAGCACTTTGGGAGGCCAAGGCAGGAAGATCACTTGAGCCCAGGAGTTCAAGACCAGCCTGGGCAACACAGTGAGACCCTGACTCAAAAAATAAAAAGAAAAGACAAAAATACAAGAATGGCTAAGCAAACTAGTGTACATCAACCTGGAGGAATATTATATAGTCTTTTAAAATAACAAATATGTAGATTGTTAATACATGGGAAAAGGTATATGAAATAGGTGGAACCAAGCAGAACATAATATAGCATATTTCCTACTGATTACAACTATGGCAAAATGTATGTAAATGCTTCAGTGAATTTGGAGAGTGGAGGTAGTATTGTTAGTGTCTTTTTTTTTTTGAGACGGAGTCTTGCTGTGTTGCCCAGGCTGGAGTGCAGTGGCGTGATCTCACCTCACTGCAGCCTCCGCTTCCCGGGTTCAAGCAATTCTCCTGTCTCAGCCTCCCAAGTAGCTGGGATTACAGGTGTGCACCACCACGCCCGGCTAATTTTTGCATTTTTAGTAGATGAGGTTTCACCATATTGGTCAGTTAGTGTCCTTTTTTTTATTGTAGTAAAATATATACTCACTATTTTAACCATAAAAGCTTATGTTCACTGGCATTACATACATTTACAATGTTGTGCAACCATAACCAGGGTCCATTTCCACAACCTGAATTTCATCATCTCAAACAGAGACTGTGTATCCATTAAACAATAACTCCTACTCCCCCTCCTCCTCCTAAGCCCTTGGTAAAGTCTATTCTATTTTTTTGTCCCTATGAATTTGCCTATTCTAGATACCTCAAGAAAAACAGAATATTTGTCCTTTTGTCTTGCTTACTTAACTCAGCATCATCTGTATTGGAGTGTGTGTCAGAATTGCCTTCCTTTTGAAGACTGAATAGTATTCCACAGTATGGATGTGCTGCATTTGTTTATCCGTTTCTCCATTCGTGGATGCTCGGGTTGCTCCCACCTTTTGGCTATTGTGAAAAATGCTTCAAGTCCCTGCTTTCGGTTCTTTGTTGGTATATACCTAGGAGTGGAACTGCTGGGTCATATGGTAATTCTATGTTTCACTTTTTGAGGAACTGCCAACCTTTTAGTGTCTTTTTATTTTTTTTAATTTTTATTTTTATTTATTTATTTTTTGAGATGGAGTCTCACTCTTTCGCCCAGGCTGGACTGCAGTGGCGCTATCTCGGCTCACTGCAAGGTCTGCCTCCCAGGTTCACACCATTCTCCTGCCTCAGCCTCCCGAGTAGCTGGGACTACAGGCACTCGCCACCAAGCCCGGGTAATTTTTTTTTTTGTTTTTAGAGACGGGGTTGGCAAGGCGTGCGGGCTGTGTTCTCTTGCAGCCAGCGTCCCATGCTCGGTGGCCCCAGAAAAGTCAGTGTGTAGGCCTCAGCCACTTCAGGTCCGGCGTACATTCTCCCTGGACACCATCCTCAGCTCCTACCTTCTGGGCCAGTGGCCACGAGATGCTGATGGGGCCTTCACCTGCTGCACCAATGACAAGGCCACCCAGGTAATGAAGCTCTCTCCTGATGGGATAAGGGATGCTGTGTCTCACTGTGTTTCTCTCCCTGCAGACGCCCCTGTCCTGGCAAGAGCTAGAAGGTGAGCGTGCCAGTTCCTGTGCACACAAGCGCTCAGCATCCTGGGGCAGCACAGACCACCGAAAAGAGGTAGCTACCCACTTTGACTCCCTGCCTAGGGTCTGCCTCTGTCGTCTTCTCTCTGGGCTGCTAGATTTCCAAGTTGAAGCAACAACTGCAGAGGACGAAGCTGAGCCGCAGTGGGAAAGAGAAGGAGCGAGGTTCACCACTCCTAGGGGACCACGCAGTGCGGGGAGCACTGAGGGTATGTTTTCTCCCCCAGCCCTCTCCCCTCTGGTGTGTGATTTTGTCATTTGCCTCTTCCTCAGGCGTCCCCTCCCAGCTTCCCCTCAGGGTCCCCTGTCTTGCGACTCAGCCCCTGCCTGCACAGGAGCCTGGAAGGGCTCAACCAAGAGCTGGAGGAGGTATTTGTGAAGGAGCAGGGAGAAGAGGAGCTGCTGAGGGTGAGTGGCGGCTGCACCCTGAGTGCACCCACGGCTGACAGTCTTTACCGTCCTTCCCCGTTAGATCCTTGATATCCCTGATGGGCACCGGGCCCCAGCTCCTCCCCAGAGTGGCAGCTGTGATCATCCCCTCCTCCTCCTGGAGCCTGGCAACCTTGCCAGCTCTCCTTCCATGTCCTTGGCATCTCCCCAGCCTTGTGGCCTGGCCAGTCATGAGGAACATCGGGGTGCCGCCGAGGAGCTGGCATCCACCCCCAACGACAAAGGTAAGCCGCGAAGGCTGAGGCAGCAGGGCTGACTCCACTAGACTTAGCCTTGCTCTGTTCACAGCCTCCTCTCCAGGACACCCAGCCTTTCTTGAAGATGGCAGCCCATCTCCAGTCCTTGCCTTTGCTGCCTCCCCTCGACCTAATCATAGCTACATCTTCAAACGGGAGCCCCCAGAAGGCTGTGAGAAAGTGCGTGTGTTTGAAGAAGCCACGTGAGTACACCAAGTGGACAGGGTGTGGGAGGATGTGTCTTGTGTGTCTCTCTTCATCCTCCAGGTCTCCAGGTCCTGACCTGGCCTTCCTGACTTCCTGTCCTGACAAGAACAAAGTCCATTTCAACCCGACTGGCTCAGCCTTCTGCCCCGTCAACCTGATGAAGCCCCTCTTCCCCGGCATGGGCTTCATCTTCCGTAACTGCCCCTCAAACCCGGGATCTCCCCTTCCCCCGGCCAGCCCCAGGCCACCACCTCGGAAGGATCCGGAAGCCTCCAAGGCCTCCCCACTGCCATTCGAGCCATGGCAGCGCACCCCACCATCAGAAGAGCCTGTGCTTTTCCAGAGCTCCCTGATGGTCTGAGGGTCCCACCCCTGCCCCACTTTACCATAGAGACCAGTGCCTTGGTGGCAGGTCCCTCCCCAGGTCCCCTGAGATGGGGTATGGAGGGGCCCTTCCCTCTCGGCCTTCGAGCACTTTCTTTCACTTACTGTGTCAAAGCCCTGGGTCCTCTTTTTGATGGGCACCGGCCCCTCTGAACGTGATGGGACCTGCCTTCTCCACTAGTAGCTGGGCAGCTCACAATTCACACCTGTGTACCTGCCACATCCCTCACTTGGTGGAAAACACCCAGAAGGTCTTGAGTCCCCCACCCCTGGGTGTCAGTCCAAATGACTGTATAGGAGGCCCTTATTTTTGTCACAGAGCAAGCTGGCCATGAACGAAGGAGAGAAGACGCCACAGATTTCCTTCCCTCTCCTCCAGGAGACCATAAGATAGATCCCCCATCCTCTCAGCCCTATTCCCATGCCTCCCTCTCATTGGAGGAGCTGACCAAAGCAGCCCTAACGGGCCATAACACTTGACCAATTCAGCTGCTGGCAGAGGGAGGAAACAAGTGTTTTCCCAAGTGGCATTTTCATCTCGCTTTCACCCTGACTAAAGATTGTCTTAAGTAGCAGCCCAGCCCGCCCAGCCCCAGGTGGGTAGTGGGGAGGAGAGCTGGCATTCCTCCAGGTGGCAAATGGCGACTCTATACTCTCCGCCCGCCCCAGGGCTGGATGGATTAGAAAAATGCCTATTTTTCTTGTATCGATGTAGAGACTCTATTTTCTCCCAAAGACACTATTTTTGCAGCTGTTTGAAGTTTGTATATTTTCCGTACTGCAGAGCTTACACAAAATTGAAGAATGTTAATGTTCGAGTTTTCTTATCTTGTGTTTAGAGGTTGTTTTTTGCAGATCTTGGTGTTAATAGACCAAATAAATAAATAAATATTCCCAGCAGCTTGAAGTTCTGTTAAATATTTGGGGAAGGA